TCCCCGTCTCTACTGACAATACAAAATTAGCTGGGTGTAGTGGCGCATGCCTGTAAGTCCGGCTACTCGGGAGGCTGAGGCAGGAGAATCACTTGAACCTGGGAGGCGGAGGTTGCGGTGAGCCAAGATAGCACCATTGCACTCCAGAAGGGAGGGAGGGAAAGGAAAAACACTAACCTAGAATTCTAAATCTGGCAAAATCACTCTTCAAAAGAGAAGGAGAAATACCTTTCAGATCAAGAGTACTTCAGAAATGTATCTTTTTTTTTTTTGAGAGGGAGTCTTGCTCTGTCGCCCAGGCTGGAGTGCAGTGGCGCGATCTCGGCTCACTGCAACTTCCCGGGTTCGAGCGATCCTCCCACCTCAGTCTTCTGAGTAGCTGGGACCACAGGTGCTGCCACCACACCAGGCTAATTTTTGTATTTTCAGTAGAGACGGGGTTTCGCCATGTTGGGCAGGCTGGTCTCGAATTCCTGACCTCAAGCGATCCTTCCGCCTCGGCTTCCCCAAAGGCTGGGTTTACAGGCGGGAGCCACCGCGCCTGGCCCTAGAAATACATCTCACCCATAGTTTGTTTACGAAAAAATTGAGGTCCTGAGTTAAGTGGCTGAATTTAGGAAGGAATTGATCCCAAACCATCTTTTTTTCTTTTGCTAAGAAGTTTAAGTCAACGTCAGAAAGTGCAGTTTGAACTCTTCATGATAAAACTGGAGATGTTTGGGGAGAAAAATGGACAATACGTTCAATAGGACGTTATCAGCTGACTTGGTATCCAAACTGAGCTTTCCTGATTATTTCTTATTGCAATGTCTGACTTTTAGCCTATGTAAAAATATTTTCCCGTGGGTGGATGGGGAAATGACTAATTTACAGGACGCGACAACCTAAACCTTCCAAGGGGAAGGCGTCCTAAAGCGAAGCTGCACACACCGGTTCTCGCCGCGCCGGGTCGAAGGCCGCCTACAAGTCCCAGAGTGCTCCGCGGCGTGCGCTGCCCGCCGGGAAGCGTCTCCTGTGCGTCTGCGCGGGAAGTGGAACCTGGCTCTGGGGAGAAGCCGCGTGAGATCCGCGCGGGTGCTAGCTAGTCCTTTCTCGTCGCTGCTCGGCTCGCGGCCCGTGGGGTCGGCCCCGCCACCGTTGCCGCCATGCCCATGAAGGGCCGCTTCCCCATCCGCCGCACCCTGCAATATCTGAGCCAGGGGAACGTGGTGTTCAAGGACTCCGTGAAGGTCATGACAGTGAATTACAACACGCATGGGGAGCTGGGCGAGGGCGCCAGGTCAGTCGCAGCCCCGGCCGCCTGGCGAGCCGGTTTCATAGGCTTCATTTCTTCCCTTTTGCAGGAAGTTTGTGTTTTTCAACATACCTCAGATTCAATACAAAAACCCTTGGGTGCAGATCATGATGTTTAAGAACATGACGCCGTCACCCTTCCTGCGATTCTACTTAGGTGAGTGGGGCCCTCGCCATGGTCCAGGGGCTTTTCTCTTCTGCCCCGTGCTTTCCGTTTCCAGATTCTGGGGAGCAGGTCCTGGTGGATGTGGAGACCAAGAGCAATAAGGAGATCATGGAGCACATCAGAAAAATCTTGGGGAAGAATGAGTGAGTTGTTTGGTTTGACCTGGAAGGAACAAAATGCTTGGTTGCCGTCTGTGCTCTTTGGCAGGGAAACCCTCAGGGAAGAGGAGGAGGAGAAAAAGCAGCTTTCTCACCCAGCCAACTTCGGCCCTCGAAAGTACTGCCTGCGGGAGTGCATCTGTGAAGTGGAAGGGCAGGTGCCCTGCCCCAGCCTGGTGCCATTACCCAAGGAGATGAGGGGGAAGTACAAAGCCGCTCTGAAAGCCGATGCCCAGGACTAAGGCCCACGGTCACTGTGGGCTGGGGTGATGGTGTCTGACCAGTGGGGAGATTGGAATGGGATTACTTTGGCCCAGGGAAGCCCCTGGTTCTGTCCCTGGAGACTCTGGAAATCCTTTTGCATTAAAAGGACTTTACACACCTGTGTAAAAGGATGTGGGAGAGGAGGGTCTGAAGCTGAGCTGCTAAATGAATATCCCTGCTCTGCTGGTCAATAAAACGCTTCCTAATAGCAGCTTGGCGTGTATCTGGTCCTAGTGAAGAGGAAGGCCTGTGTAGCAGAAAGGCTTTGGGCCTGAGAGGTTAAGGCCACAGCCTGTTGACACCTGTTTTGGTCCTGCGACCCTTTACTGGTCTCCGCTGGCTTTGAATCTTCCTCTGGGCTCTACTCTGGAGAACATAAGGGCTGCTGTGGTTGAGTCTGGCTAGCACTGTCTGTGGTTGGCAGTGTGTACACCCCTCCGTTCAGTTCCTTGGGGGTATTTTTCAGAAATCCAAAGGCAACCCTTCGTGCAGTGCTCACTTTTTTAAGTACAGTTGATTACCCTTGCCTGCTGGGGGGCCTAGCCATGGGCCAGAGATGGAGGAGCCCCAGTGGCTGACAGGCCAGCCTCACTCAGGCACGTACCTGCTGACCAGTCAGCCACTGCCAACCCATGGCCCAGCCACTGTGTGCATTAGCAGGGAGGTTTGTAGGCCATGGAGGAAATGAGGAGACACCACCTAGTGGAGACATTGGGGCCCTGCTGGGGGGATGGTGTCTATAGCTGGCTCTGCTGGCTCCCTCAGGCCCTGCTTACCAAGCTCTGGAGGAGGGAGTGCTGCATTACTGAGCACCTTCCTTGTTCTTTCCTCATAGGACACTGATGTTACTGTCACTTTAGTTATGCTAAAGTGGAGGTTTCAGCCTCCAGAAGACAGCAGAGCCTTCTAGGGTCACCTTAAGAATAGGTTTAGCTAGGCTGGGTGTGGTGGCTCATGCCTGTAATCCCAGCACTTTGGGAGGCTGATGTGGGCGGATAGTTGAGCCCAGGAGTTCGAGACCAGCCTGGGCAACATGGCAAGACCTTGTCTCTACAAAAAGTACAAAAATTAGATGGGTGTGGTGTTTCGCGTCTGTAGTCCCAGCTATTTGGGAAGCTGAGGTGGGAGGATCTCGAGCCTGCGAGATCAAGGCTGCAGTGAATCATGATCGTGCGCTACTGCACTCCAGCCTGGGCCACAGAGCAAGACTGTCTCAAGAAAAAAAATTTTTTAAATAAGTTTAATTATAAAGTGAAGGACCAGTTGGACCACGGACCCCTAGAAACTCAGCCAAGGAGACCTGACTTTATCTGAGACAGGAAGGCAGTGGTTAAAAGAATTAAAAAAGGACAGTGGTGCTTGACAGAGCAGGACTGAAGTTTTCATTCCTCTACCTGCTGGGGCCTTGGTCAAGTCCTAAAAGCTTTCCAGGTCTGTAACTGGTTTTGTCTGTAAAATGGGGAAAAGGTTACCTTTTCTGCCACATGAAGTAGCTGGCTGGTGAAATGATGTCATACTACGATGTGTTTCATTAACTGTTGGAGATTATCACATTAAATTGAGCAGATTTGGATCTTTTACATTTGATGCTCAAGTTTGATTCTGTACCAGATCTGGGTTTGGGGTGATGGCTTGTCGGGGGTGGGAGGGGAAGGTGGGCAGAGACTGATGTATAATGGACAGGTGTTCCTTGAGTGACAGACTTACAAAGGGAGTGTTTAATTGAAATCTAGCATCTTGTCTCTCTGCTATCAGCATTTTGGCTGGGTGGAAAAAGCTCTCCTCCACAGAGAGCCCTCCCATGTCTGCTGGTTTCAGTTCCCCACCCAACTGACTGAAGTCTTGACCTTGATACCACCTGCCTGGGCGTTCTACTTGGCTGCAAGGGCTCTTCAGAAAGCACCTAGTTCCTTTTGGCTTTCATCTGCAGTGTAGGTCTCCATAGCTAGTGACACACAAAGCCTTATGAGAGTATTCCTTCCCTCTAGGGCCCAAAGAGGCTGCTAACCAGCAGGAATGTCCTGAACCAAAAGGAGTGGTGACCATTCTCTAGACAGAATAAATGTCTGGTCCCTAATGGGACAGATAACTAGGGTTTGAGTTCAGGCTTGACACAGGAGCAATGGGCAGTGAGGTGGACAGCCCAGACCCTGAAAGGACGTGTGGAGACAGCAGCAGTCCTGTGGTGCAGTTACTGCCTGTGTGGCCAGCTTCACAGGCAGCAGATAATTTGTGGAAATAAACATTATTTTCTTTTTTTGTTCCCTGTAGGCTACTTGATCCTGGATAGTTTCTCTTTAAACCTTTGTCTTTCCCTATTTTGTTTAGTAGTGATGAAAGATGGGTTTAAAATATACAGAAATGGGAGAAAATTAATTAGAGAAAATGTGAGGATTTTATAATTGATAACATGTTCTTAATTTTACTTGCACAAGCAGTGTTCACAGCCTTATTCTGAAGTGACCACTTTTCTTCTCTTTGAGGCACTACCTGGCAGCACCATCTAAACCTGTATCATCTGCTGTGGTCCCAGTTACTCAGGAGGCTGAGGCAGGAGGATCACTTGAGCCCAGGAGGTTGAGGCTGGAGTGAGCCATGACTGTACCACTGCATTCCAGCCTGGGTGACGGAGTGAGGCCCTATCTGCCTGCCAGTGAGTTCTGTCATGCATCAGACTTTGGACCTCAGAATTTTCACCTGGAACATGAGAGGTCAGATGACATAATGAATATGTTCTAACTTCTGAAACTTTTGGAGCTTGTTTTTGCCCTTGATAGCACGTATCCTTAGAGAATAAGCTTGCCAATTTAAGGCCTGTCTGTAATGGCATCTGAATGTTCCAGCAGCCTAACTGTGCTCTGCTCCAGAAACATGTGTGTGGCTTCCCTACCTCCACACCAAGGAGCTGCCTTGCTGGGTGGATGTAAAGACTGTCCTGCCAGGGTTTCCCACTAAAGGTATTAATAAGTCCAGTGGACCACAGAGGGCCCAATCCCTCTTGGCCGCTAAGGCTAAGGTAGGAGCCAGAGAGCTGTAGAGACAGGACCACCAGGATGCTTCATGTCCATAACACAAGAGAGCGCTGCATTGTTTGGGGGCCAGGCATTACTACTATCATGAAGAAAAATGAAGAGCAGGATGCATGTTAGTCTTTAATTCACTTTTAATAGTATAAACCTCATTTAGGTAGTAGTATTAAGCCACAACAATAATGCCACATTGAAACAGCATTTAATAAAATGCATAAAGCTAATTCATGCACTGCAATACTCTATATACAAACACAACAATGCAAATTCTTCTTCAAGACTGAAGACATTGATTAGATATAAAATTCAGTTTAAAAAGAACATGCTATTTTTTAAATGCCATCACATAAACAAAGTGATTTCACAGGGAGAAGAAAGCTGTATAAAGCTGCAGCTTTCAACAGGTTTTAAACCTGGCATTAAAATGTAATGGCAAAACCAATATTTTCTATATTGTGAAGGGCAAAGGTTACAGAAACGGTCCCAAGAAAATCTAACACCCAAATTTTCCTTTGATAGATAGATGCCTTTAAAAGGGCTGGTAATGCAGTTACATTCTAACAGAGAAGTCCAAACTACAGGTAAAAACTACGGCTTGTACTGTGAAAAATGTGCAGCTTTTCAGTTATAAAACTAGTTGAACACTGGTTTACAAGATAATCCGTAGAACAGAGAGACTGTAGAAAAATATTCCAGCACTTGAGTTGTGTGTGGCAGCAGCATTTGAGTCCATGAATGCTATGGTCATTAAAATAATTGATTATACTTTCCTAAAGAAAAGCCATTTTTTAATGCAAAGTCTACTACTTCCAAATGTTATTCCAAACATTAAATTTTAACAGTCTATCAATCAATAAATGTTGAACATTTTTTTTCTATTTTGCATGTATAAATATCAAGACACCAAAAT